TGTCATTTGAGTATATAACAAATCCTACAATTAATACAACCCCATAACTCTTGCTTTCTCCCTGCCTACTGAGTTAAACCCAGTAACATTAACTTCCACCAACTTACAAAAGCCTTCCGCAACCAGCTATTAACCTTCGGAGATATTTCCACGGTGATAGCCTGAAGAAGAAAATGCAACGAGCCATGGGGTCAAAAATTCTCCCATGAGTTTCTTCAGCTGTCTGAACCTCAGCTTTCCTGCTCTGTAAAATGGGGTTAAGAAACCAGAAAACCATTTTAAGGATTAGATGAAATAATGTATGTGGTGTATGCACATTAAATGCTGTGTCTGAGGGTACAGGTATGCAATAAGTTGCATCAGCATTATTAAGTATAAAATAGCCTCTCAAAGCTGACCATAATAAAAAACAAAAGAAAAAATTAAAGGCCAGGTGCAGTGGCTCAGGCCTGTAATCCCAGCACTTTGGGAGGCTGAAGTGAGAGGATCGCGTGAGCCCAGGAGTTCGAGACCAGCCTGGGCGATATAATGAGACCCCCCCCCCCACCCACCCATCTCTACAAAAAATTTTAAAATTAGCTGGGTGTGGTGGCATGCACCTGTGGTACCAGCTACTCGGGAGGCTGAGATGCGAGTATCACTTGAACTTGGGAGGTGGAGGTTGCAGTGAGCCAAGATGGTACAACGTGCACTCCAGCCTGGGCGACACAGCAAGACCCTGTCTCAATAAAAATTAGATTAAATTAATGTCCCATCTCTTGCAAGCTTCAGACACACATCCCTATTGCTTTTCTCCGCGTGGGTCGCTCGGCGATGGGGTTGGGGATTTTCACGGTGCTGTCCCCCAACTCGAACTTCACACCTTGACCGAGGACCCCCGGGAGGCGGCCGCGAGGTCCCCCAGCGCGGCGGGGCCCGGCCCTTTAAGCGCCGCGGGCGCGCGCAGTGCGTGCCTAAGGAGTGCGAGTTCGGGCGGCGCGAGCGCGCGGCGGCAGTAGAGCGCGCGCGGGTGGGCGCGCACAGGGAGAGCGCGCGGCGGGGCGTCCCGGAACAGTCTGCGCCAGACGGGCGGCGGCGTGAGGGCTCCGGGTCGCTGGCGGCGTGGACACCTGAGTCCCGGGGTAGGGGTCTCCCGCGAGGTGAGTGGGGCCCTAGGACTCCGGGCAGGGCTGGCCCTTTCTTGTGCTCTCTCTCTCTCACCAGTGATGCCTCCCGTTATGTTACGGTACAGCAGGAAGGCCTTCAGCAGATGTGGCCCTGGATCTTGGATTTCCCAACCTCCCAAACCACAAGCCAAATAAGTTTGTTCCTTGTACAGCAGCACAAAACAGATGAAGACAATGGCTGTGGCAATAATGTAGGCACGTGCTAAAATGGTCCTGAACTTGGGTGTGGGACCAGAAGGGAAGTGGATACAACTGACGTCGTAAAGGAAGAGTCTGCAGGGCTCGGCAGCTGGCTGCTTGTGAGTGGCAGGGAGGGGAGGAGTCGGAAACATGACCATTGTCATTCGTGTTTGGTGTCTCTAGGAGTGAGCTGTTGCCGCAGAATGGGCTGCTGGCTCCTGCCCTGCTTCCTGTGATCGAGCCGGCCCTGAGGACTCTGTGGAGATGCCTGTAACCCACCGGAAATCAGACGCATCTGACATGAACTCAGACACGTCCCCCAGCTGCAGGCTCCGAGCCTTCAGCAGAGGCGGCAGCCTGGAGAGTCGAAGCAGCAGCTCTCGCTCCAGAAGCTTCACTTTGGTGAGTGACAGTTTTTCTTTCATGCTTTCCTGTCTCTCTTCTGTTCCCAATCCCTGTACTCTAGGATGATGAGAGCCTGAAGTACCTCACCCATGAGGAAAAGGATGTGCTCCTGTTTTTTGAAGAGACGATTGACTCCCTAGACGAGGACTTTGAGGAGCCAGTGCTGTGCGATGGAGGAGTGTGCTGCCTCTGCTCCCCGTCTCTGGAGGAGAGCACCTCCAGTCCCTCCGAGCCTGAAGATGTCATCGACTTAGTGCAGCCAGCACCTGGCGCCGGGGAAGCCGAGGGCCTTCCAGAGGGGACCCAGGCAGCAGGTGAGGGGGAAGACAGGCCATCCCTGGGATGTGGTGGCTCACAGGCTCCTCCCTTGTCTTCCAGGGCCTGCACCTGCTGGGAAGGAGCACAGGAAACAAGATGCTGAGACTCCTCCACCTCCAGACCCCCCGGCTCCCGAGACCCTTCTTGCGCCACCACCCCTGCCTAGCACCCCCGATCCCCCCAGGAGGGAGCTGCGCGCCCCCTCCCCGCCGGTGGAGCACCCCAGACTCCTGCGCTCTGTTCCCACGCCCCTCGTTATGGCGCAGAAGATTTCCGAGAGGATGGCGGGGAACGAAGCCCTCTCGCCCACCTCCCCGTTCAGGGAGGGCCGGCCCGGGGAGTGGAGGACACCTGCCGCCCGGGGGCCCCGCAGTGGAGACCCTGGCCCGGGGCCCAGCCACCCGGCGCAGCCCAAGGCACCCCGCTTCCCCAGCAACATCATCGTCACCAACGGCGCGGCCCGGGAGCCCCGCAGGACCCTGTCCAGGGCGGCCGTCAGCGTGCAGGAGCGCAGGGCGCAGGTGTTGGCCACCATCCACGGCCACGCCGGCGCCTTCCCCGCCGCGGGGGACGCCGGCGAGGGGGCCCCAGGGGGCGGCTCCTCCCCGGAGCGGGTGGCGCGTGGCCGGGGCCTGCCGGGCCCCGCTGAGAGTCTCCGGGCAGGGGGTCAGGCTCCGCGGGGCCCGGCGCTGGCCAACGGCTTCCCAAGTGCGCACGAGGCCCTGAAGAGCGCACCCAGCTCCTTCGCGCCCGCTGGGAAGTCCCTCTGCTTCCGCCCTGGCCCGGCCCTGCCCAGCACGCGGGCCCGTCAGAGCTTCCCCGGGCCCCGGCAGCCCAACGGCGCCCAGGACTGGCGCCGCGCAGACTCCCTGCCCCGGCCCCAGGGCATCACCGTGCAGTTCGCGGGCCGCGGCTCCTCGGAGGAGGCGCGCAGGGAGGCCCTGCGGAAGCTGGGGCTGCTCAGGGAGAGTTCGTGAGGGCCGCGCGGGCTCCAGTCCACCCCGTTTCTCCCCACCCTGAAGAGAGGGTGAAAGAGTCGCTGCACCCAGGAGCTGTTTGGTCTAAAATGGAAGTGACAGCGGGAGCCCCTGCCCTCTGTGGCACATCGGAGTCTAGAGGTGCCTGGCTGGGGCCTCCTGGCTGAGCACGCACCGCAAGCTCCAGCCACCGGCACAGAGAACTCTTCCCTAAAGGAATCTGGCCGAGGGCTTGTCTCCCTTTTCCCAAGAACTGAGAGAGAGAGAATAACCTGTTAGACCCATAGGTTTCCGTGATGTGTAAATGCCATCTTTTGGGGGTTGGGAGGAGTAGGACTGGTCTGATTATCATTCTTGAGTCTCATCTACCCTCTTCTCGAAGTACATGACATGAAAGTTCAGATCCCTTCCACTCAGGATTCTCGCCGCCTTTTCTAAGAAAATAATAAAAAAAAATGCTTGTTTCATTTTTTAATGTCTTAATATACTTGCTTTTGTTTTTGAAGGGTGAGGCATCATGGTACTTTGCTTTTGTTTCTTGACGTACTTTAGTTTGCCCAGTTTTGTTTTTTACTGAAAACTGAAATGAAACCTTTAGATATTGAGTTTTGGGAGTGAAATGGAAAGGTGGTAATTTTGAGAAAGCAAGTCTCATCAGACTCTGAGGTCTGGGACGTGTGCGTGAGCCTGTGTTTGTGTGTGTATGTTTTTAGATACGTACGTGTCAACACATACATGCATAGGTATCCTGTGTGTCCACATGCATCATTATTATATAAATAGAAACTTCTGAACACCCTCCTAAGTCACTACAGGATGCCAGCGCTTCCTATTCTTGGGTAGACAGAGCCACCTCAGCATCCTGATGGATGATACAAGAAATTGTTACTTCCTAGTATGGAAGTGTCTTAAGGACACGTCTCCATGATATTTTGGTGAACCAAAAGTGCTTTATCCTCAACAAAATGTTCCTCTGTTCCCAGTTAAAGTAATATTCCCTGCTTCCAAGTAAGCAAGACTGTTCACTAAAGAAGGAACTTTTTAGAAAACTAATCTCCTTTATCATCCAATTTTAGTTCTGCATGTTCCGAGGTAGCCAGTCAACAGAAGGAAGCAAAAGATTCTTAAAGATCCACCGACTGTCATGTTCCACAAGCAAGATCTCAGGGTAGGGAAAAACCAGTGAATGAGGTTACACAGCAGGAAAAGAACCGGTTTCCTCCCAGACTATGTCTTACACGCTGAGTTATGCCACAAGCGTTATCATCAAAACTATTTAAGGCTGGAGTCTTAGACCTCTAAAAATAGACAGGAAGGGCTGCCCTGAGCAGTGACACCTTTGTGTTTTTATGTCTCCGCCAGCGCCGTAACAGAGCCTGTTTCTTTCCCGTTGAGTATTACTTAAATTCAGGCTTAAATGTGCTATGAAGGGCATTTTTCATAGTATCCCATTTGCCTTGTAAGTTATATAAAGTGCATGATTATAATTTTTTCCTTAGAAATGCAATATTTAGTTTCATCCAGCTCTTATGAATAATAACCTCATAGATTCCTGATCTTAATTTAAATAGGTGCTTTAATTTTACAGCTTTCAAAAGTAGTTACTGTAAATTTTACTCCTGTTAATGCTGGATTGGTTTAAAGGATTTATAAGGGCTGTGTTTGCTCTTTACAAGGCAAGATGCCATACAGTGTTCAATAATAGAAGGTCTTGATACAACCGACATTTTAAATATTCTTTATACATGAGGACTGCATCTTTTTCACTGACCCTATGATTTCACTGTGAGTAGGGTGAACTGGACTGCATATTAGTTTATTTGTTGCCATAATCACATTTTTGAAAAATAAATTTAAGAGTTTTTTCTTAAGTAAGCTTGTTTTTGCATTGCATGCTATATTC